GGATATTGTTGGAGTATCCCCAGTACCAGGCACACAGTAGGCATTCAATAAATAGTTTTTGAATGATTACATTGTCTACGGAATTCTAACATGTATGGGTGAAACAAAGACTCTCACATGCTGTGAGAAGAAAACAAAAACTGGGTTGGCAGAGGCCTTGAATATGAGGAAGTGGCCTTTCCGGATAAAGAAACTAAGACTCGGCCGGGCGTGGTGGCTCAGGCCTGTAATCTCAGCACTTTGGGAGGCCGAGGCGGACGGATCACCTGAGATCAGGAGTTCGAGACCAGCCTGGCCAACACGGCGAAACCCCGTCTCTACTAAAAATACAAAAAAAAAAAAAAAAAAAAAAAATTAGCCGGGCGTGGTGGCGGAGGCCTGTAATTCCAGCTGTTCGGGAGGCTGAGGCAGGAGAATCGCTTGAACCCGGGAGGAAGAAAGAAAGAGGGAATGAGGGAAGGCGGGAAAGAGGGAAAGAAGAAAAGAAAAGAAAGGAAAGAGAAGAGGGGCGGGGCGGGGCAGGGCAGGGCAGGGCAGGGCAGGGCAAAAAAAGACTCAGTGCAGGAAAGGACTTGCCCAAGGTAATCTAGTACGTGGAAAAGCGGAGGGCAGGAGCCTGTGCCGTGCAAGAGCTCCGGGGAGCCAACACCGAGCGGCCCTTTTGAGAGGGTCCCAGCCCCTGAGATGCGGGAGCCCGCAAGAGGGAACCTCTTGTCTGAAGAGGTTGCTGCGCTCTGGAGTCGTGCTCTGGGACAGATGGGCAAGCTCCGCTCTTGGGGCCGGAAGCGTGTAGCGTCTCCACCCGGGCTCCAATCCCCAGCCTCGCACTCAGCACCAGGCAGAGTTCAGCCTCCCGCCGCAAGCTCCCTTCCGCCGCTCCCGGCGAGCACGCAGGTCTGGCTGTCCGTTGGGCTAGAGCTTAAAAGCCCAACACGGGCGAAAAAGACGCGGTCTCAGTTAACGGGGACGCTTTAGAGAAACGCACTCGCCTCTCCTGTTCCGGTTGGGTCGGCGCGGGCTTCTCAGGCGCCACGTGGGATTCGGCCCGGGTGCTCTTGTGAGCTGCTGCTCCTGCGGTTGGTGAGATTACCTGGGTCTAGAGTGCGGAGCTGCTCCGTGGCCACGAGGACGTCACCATGGTGGGCCCCCTCCTGCTCCCCCGAACCGCTCGCTATATGTGTCATGTGTTTTCATACATTTTAGCCCAAAGCACCAAAGGGAAAAAGTGCAGGACGGGAAAAAAAAGTCATCCATCCATATAGTAGAAAAGCAGCTCAAATTACGAGAGAGGCCCACAAACAAGAAAAAAAGGAAAAGTAAGTATCTTTTCATCATTTGTATTACTCGTTTCTAACACATATATTTACCTTTCCTTCAAAGATTGAAGAATGAAAAGGCCTTGCGTCTCAACCTTGTTGGTAAGTGGGTTTACTTATTTGAAACTCTGGCTGGGTAAACTGTCTTGGTACTTGTTGTTTATAGGTGAAAAACTGCAATGGTTTCAAAATCATCTTGATCCCCAAAAAAAGAGATATTCAAAGAAAGATGCTTGTGAACTAATTGAAAGGTAAACACTGGGCATATTATGAGCAAAGGGTCTATGTAACACAAATCATTTTCGTATTTTTCAGGTACTTAAATCGATTCAGCAGTGAGCTGGAGCAGATTGAGTTACATAACAGTATCAGGGACAGGCAGGGGAGGCGGCACTGTTCCCGGGAGACCGTCATCAAGCAGACGATGGAGCGGGAGCGACAGCAGTTTGAGGGATATGGCCTTGGTGTGCTCACTGATTTTTTATTTTCCTTTTATGCCTCATGGAGATAAATTACTTTCTTTTCCAGAGATTCCAGACATTCTAAATGCAAGTAATCTGAAAACATTTAGGTGAGTCTGTCTTGTATTGTTCCCCTGAAGCTCTGCACTCTTTTTTTTTTTTCCTTTTGTCTAGGGAATGGGACTTTGATCTGAAGAAATTACCAAACATTAAAATGAGAAAAATTTGCGCTAATGATGCAATTCCCAAGACGTGCAAGAGGAAAACTATTATAACTGTAGACCAAGATTTGGGGGAATTGGAACTAAACGATGAATCAAGTGATTCAGATGAGGAAATGACTGCAGTGGCCTAATTGTCTTCACTTGAATTGAAAATAAATAATTTGAGAGCTTCAAATTATATTCATTGATTATGGTACCTAATTGTCATGATACAAAAATTTGATACTGACATTCTCTTATATGATGAGAGTTTCATTTGCGTTTCAAAAATGGTGTTATGATACTTATTTTAAAATGAAGATTGCTTTTCATTTCCATTAAGTTGCTAAAATAGATAGATGTGATCTGCAGAAGTTGTTTAGTCTTCATCTGAATTTCAGGCTGGGAGGGAGCAATATAACTAAGGACAAAAAATGTTTTGTTTTTCTTGTGTATTTATGATCACCTAATTTCACGTTTTGTGAAATGGACAGTAACCTGTTTCCTGAAAGATTCCTGTGGGTACTTTTTGAGCTGTGATAATAGCAAAATTGTTTTTCGGTAATAATATCACACTAATGCTTCTTTTAAACATTAAACCTATTTTCCTTTTTTACAGAATAAGGGAAAATGTGATAAGAAGTTTGTATACATTTCTGGATTATAGATTATTATTTATCTTTTGAACCAGAGCTAAATGGTAAAAGAAAAAAAATCAGTGATGATTGTTATGTTGATCTCCCACAATTAATTTATCTTTTGACAAAGGGGATAAAGAGTTTCAGTTTAGCTCCTTTTGATTGTATATTATTTTTTGCTTTTTTATTGTGAAAAGAGGTAGGTTTTATTTGTGGAGAGAGAGTTGAAGATTAGGGAACCAGTGATTTTAATTATGCTACTTTTTCTTCTAAGAGATAAATTGATATATCATTCAGTGTCATGAAAAACATGAATGTTGTACAATTTTCTTCCTCAAAAAACTTTTTAAATGTAAGTATCCTTATTTTTTTTTTAAAAGAGCACAATGTAGGTGTATTTGAGTATTTTCAAGAAAAGAATAAAAACATTAATGCAGTATTAGGTTAACTGGATATCAACTAAGCCTTGTTAACAGTTAAAGTATTATAACTTTTTTTACTTCTGAAAATTAAAAATAAAATTTATTTCTGCAATTTCATTTCTTACAGTCCTAATTTTTTTTTTTTTTTA